GGCTTCCCCTCAGCTATGTCCTGTCAGGTTCATCCAGGACTCAAGAAATAAACTGTGGACATTGTCTCCAGCGACGTGGAGCTGAATGCACACTCAGTAATGAGACAGCCTTGCCAGGGGTCCTGGGGCTGCCGGTTGTTCTGGGTGCTCAGTGTCCAGAGAGGAGGATGGGGAGGAGGCTTTGTGCAGAACAGGAACCGTGGAGCTGGATGCACACTCAGTAATGAGACAGCCCTGCCAGGGGTCCTGGGGCTGCCGGTTGTTCTGGGTGCTCAGTGTCCAGAGAGGAGGATGGGGAGGAGGCTTTGTGCAGAACAGGAACCGTGGAGCTGGATGCACACTCAGTAATGAGACAGCCCTGCCAGGGGTCCTGGGGCTGCCGGTTGTTCTGGGTGCTCAGTGTCCAGAGAGGAGGATGGGGAGGAGGCTTTGTGCAGAACAGGAACCGTGCCCCATAACTCATTTTATTCTGCGTTCGCCTTTTTGTCATAAAACACAGGTGACATAAAAGAAAAAAAATCTTAAAATGGTGACCTTTAATCAACAGTAAACACTCTTTAACCATCAGAAAGAGAGAGAAGTTTGTCAGCTGACCTAGAAGCCCCATCAATTGACCCAGTTCAATAGTAAATTTTTATTTTTTCAAATAAAAATCCATCACATCCTGACTTTTGTGGTCCTCACTTCTTTGTTCTATTTTATATTTTCATCATCCCAAATGATAGTTTAGTTTTACCTTTAAAAATAAGTTTTTTGGGTTCGGGGCGCCGCCGCCGCCTCACGAGCCCGGTGCCCAGGAGCCCGGCCGCCTGCCCGCCTGCCGCCTGCCGCGCCCGCCCGGCCCCGCCCGCTCGGCCCGATCGCCGCGCCGCGCGCATGGGGCGCGCCCCCGGGGGGGCGGCCGAGGGCCGCTGAGCGCCGGGCCCGCCCCCGCCGATGCGCCCAGCCGCCCGCGCCGGGGGTCCCAGGCCGCGCCGGGCCCGGGGCTGAGCCGCCCCCCGCGCCCGGCATGCCCGGCCCGGCCCGCCGCCCGCCGCCGCCCAGGGCCCGAGCCCGCGCGGCGCACACTCAGCCCGGCGGCGCCGCGTAGCCGAGGGAGCCCGCCTGCTGCGAGCCAGGCGCGGGGCGTCAAGGTCACCGGCCCGACGGGGCGCACGCGCGGCCATGGAGGCCAAGGTCCGCCCGAGCCGGCGCTCGCGCGCGCAGCGGGACCGTGGCCGGCGCCGGGAGGCCGCCCGCGACGCCCGCGCCCAGAGTCCGTCGTCGGGCGACGAGCCCGAGCCCAGCCCCGGCAAGGAGAACGCGGGCCTCCGCGGCGCGCCCCCCCGAGGCGCCGCCCCCGCGCCCCGCACCGCGCGTCCCCCGCGCCGCCGCCGCCGCGAGTCCAGCTCGCAGGAGGAGGAGGTCATCGACGGCTTCGCCATCGCCAGCTTCAGCACCCTGGAGGCCCTGGAGAAGGATATGGCCCTGAAGCCACATGAGCGGAAGGAGAAGTGGGAGCGTCGTCTCATCAAGAAGCCCCGGGAGTCGGAAACCTGCCCCCCTGCGGAGCCCAGTGAGAACAGGCGGCCCCTGGAGGCAGGCAGCCCCGGGCAGGACCTCGAACCCGCCTGCGATGGGGCGAGAAAGGTCCCACTGCAGCCCTCCAAGCAGGTGTGCTCCCCAGAAGGGGGGCCGCTCCCAGCCAGCCACTGGGACCAGAACGGCCCGGCCCAGCGCCAGCAACAGCTCCAGCCCAGCCAGTCCAGCCAGCCCCAGGGGTCCCTCCCAGCCCCGTCGGCACTCCCGGACCCTGGGCAGCCCTGCCAGCCCTCCCAGCGGCCACTCCTGGGTCAGCGCAGCTGGCCCCAGCGGTCACTTCTGGGCCTGAAACAGCCCTGCCAGCCCCGGCGGTCACTTCTGGGCCCCGGTCAGCCCTGCCGGCCCCAGCGGCTCCTTCCATCCCCAGATCAGCTCTGCCAGCCCCAGCGGTCACGCCCGGCCCAGCCCTGCCGGCCGCATTGGGCACTCCCAGGCCCCAGGCAGTGCTGCAGGCGCCTGCGGTCCCTGCTGACCCCGTGTCACCACTGCCGGCGCCTGCGGTCCCTCCTGGCCCCACGGTCCCTCCTGGTCCCCTGCCTCTACTGCCGGCGCCTGCGGTTCCTCCTGGCCCCAAGGCACCGCTGCAGGCGCCTGCGGTCCCTGCTGACCCTGTGGCACCGCTGCCGACCCCTGCGGCCGTGGGCCAGCCCGTGTCACTGTGGCCAGCCCGGTAGGGCATCCTCAGGACAGCGCAGCCGGCCCCTGTGGTCGCTGCTAGCCCAGTGCCAGCGGTACCAGCCCCCGCGGCCACTCCTCACCCTCCGACCACGCCGACGGCCCGCCAGCTTCCTCCCAGGACAGTGCTGCTGCCCCCGGCGGGCCTTCCTAGCCCCGTGTCAGTACGGCCAGCCCCGAAGGTCCCTGCTGGGCCAGCCCAGCCGCCCCCGGCGGTCGCTGCTGCGCCCCAGGCAGCCCCAGCGGTTAGTGGAAGCCCCAGAGCAGCCCGGCCCACTCACGCCTTCACTCCTGGGCCCGGGACGGCCGAGGCAGCAGAAGCAGCCGCTCATGGGCCCGGAGCAGCCCTGCCCACCCAAGCGGCCGCTCATGGGCCCAGAGCAGCCCTGCCAGCCCCTGCGGCCGCTCATGGGCCCCAACAAGCCCTGCAAACCCCAGCCGTTGCTCCCCATTCCCGATCGCCCTTCACTCCTGGGGCAGCCGGGCCCACCCTGCCGGCCTCTCCTGGGGCTCCTGTGCCAGCCGCGGCGGTCCCTATTGGATCTGGTGCCGGCCCGTCAGCCCCGGCTCTCGCTCCTGGCCCTGGGCCATCCCTGCCGGCCCCTGCGGTCCCGGTGGACCCGATCCTGTGCCCCCGGGATGGCCCGTCAGGCCCCATCTGTGAGCCCTGGAGCCTGATGCCTGCAGGCACCTCCCCATATGGGTTTTCCAGCCCACTCCAGTGTGATCTGCACCCTGGCAGGGCCCCAAGGGCCAAGGCCGCATTGCCCTTCGGGCTGGAGATGCTTTGCCGGACTAGCCTGAGGCCTTGTCTAGACAGGGCTGAGCTGTTTGTCGTTGGAAATTGAGGCTCGGCCAGAGGCGGGAGCCCCTACAGTGCCACGATCAGGCTGAGGCTCACCACACCAGGAAGAGAGATGAACCCGCGTCTGCCTGCCGCCCCGCCATGCTCCCTCTCCCCCCACTGGCGTCACAGTGCCCCCACCCGCGTTGCTGCCTGTGGTGTGCGTGCCCTGGGAGGGGAACACAGCCCCTGAGGGCGGGGACCTTGCTGGGGGCCCCTCAGCGTCTTTCTGTGCCTCTGAATTGCCAATACTGTCCTTGCATCTCTGAGTCTACGTGCACGCTTGCCCCTGGCGTGCCACCTGTGCGGAGCGCGTGAGCCTGGTGTGTGCGTGCTGTGTGTGCATGTGTGCGAGAGGGTGTGAGAGTGAGTGGCGTGCTGGGCATGAAGGATCTGTGGGGTGCTGCAGTTCCTGCAGAGTGGCCCAGTGGCGAATGGTGAAGGTGTGGGTTTCAGTCCAGGCCCTCCCCCTGGTAGTCAGGAGGTGCTGGTGTCCACCTCCAGGGCCCCCAAGCTACAGGGGGCACATGGGCCCATCTGGTGGGTCAGGACCTGCAGGGGACCCGGAGGCTCCCACCCCCACCTCTCAGGACTCTGCCTCCACCACCCCCGTGGGCATGCACTGAAGGGTTGCCTGCAGGGTCTCCAGGCGAGGGGGACCCCACAGGGTGGGCAGCGCCTTCTCCCGGCTTCCCCACAGTCCCCTGCAGCGTCCCGTCTGGCTGTTGACCTACATGTGGTCGGGCACACCTCACACTACAAGGCTACCCCTGGGCCCATCCCTGCCCCTTCCACGGCCCCCACCTGTGGTCAGGTGTTGCCACCCCCTCAGGACCTGGTCTCAAGGCAGCCCCACTCGAGTCTTCTGGAGTCCAAGGCACGCCACTCGCCCAAAAGGGAGGGGGTGTTTGGGGGGGCTTTGACTGTCTCCAGACCTCAGGGGAGCTGGGCAGGCTCTAACCAGTGGTCCTCCAGAGAGCAGCGTTGACCACCTGGACCCCTGCGCCACGTGACAGGAGGCTCTGGTCCTGCAGGCCTGGTCTTGCCCAGCTGGGCTGCCTCAGGTGTCAGGAAGGGGATGGGTGTCCCTGGCTCCCAGGCCAGGCAGCTGCTGACCTCCAGCACCCCGCACTTGCTCATGAGGACCCCACCCCCGCAGGCCCTCCCGGGTCCTGACCAGCCTCTGGTGCAGCATCTGCTTTGGCCTCCGGGCCCCCTCGCTCCCCACCCACCCGGGCCCCTTCCTCCGGTGCTCACCTG